CAGAATTAACGGTGTGCTCGGGGATGTTCCTCAGTCAGCATTGTAGAAATTCAGAGCCCAAGGAGCAGATGAGTACCGGGGTGACTGTAAAGAAGTCAGTGTATGACATCACTTTCCCTAAATGTGTAGGGCTTGCTTCTAGACTGTTCTATTCAGTAACGGGTCAGAGACTCAAAAGAGCACTGTCTGAAAGAAATATAATGTGAGCAACATATAGAATTTTAAAGTTTCTAGTAGCTACACTAAAAAAAGGTGAAATTTAATTTTAATATATTTTATTTAATTGGATGTGTTAAAAATGTTATTTCAACAAATAATTAATATTAAGATTACTGAGCTATTTTACATTCTTTGTTTTGTACTCAGTATCTGAATTTTGGTGTGTTATTTTACACATACAGCATACCTCAATTCGGAAAATCCACACCTGTGTCGAATGGTCACATGTGGCTTGTGGCTACCATATTGGACAGTGCAGCTCTAAGACATCCAAGGGTATAATAGCAAGCATTTATTGAACGATTACTATTACATGTATTGAATCAAGCAACACTCCAAGGCAGCTGCTATTTACTGAAGAATACAAGTGTATTCTTTGGTTTGTGGCCCTTTCCTCTGTCTTTAGGAAGCCAATAGCATAGCGTCTTCTGTCTCCAACTCTGCTTTCCTCTCTGCTTCTGTCATCAGGGGGCTGCATCCTGCTTTTCTCTTAGAAGGACTCTTGTGATTACATCAAGCCTACTCTGATAATCCAGGATAATCTCCCAATCTCAAGAGCCTTAATTTAATCACATCTACAAAGTCTCTTTTGCCATATAATAAAACATGGACAGGTTCCAGGGATTAGAATGTGGACATCCTGGGGGGCCATTATTCAGCCTGCAACAGAGGGTGACTTTATTTTCACAAGCATGTAAGGAAAACTCTGAGCTGAGACTGCAGTTTCTCTACTTCTTCCTTACATCATCTGTGTAACTCGGCTCATGCTGCTCTAGAAGAGACCATCTCCCCTGCTCCATCATATCTGCAGCCCTGGCTGCTGCAGGGAAAGGCACTGCCTTTCTTCTCCAGGTGTCTTTTGTTCTTCTTCCGCCCTGGCCCCTTGCTGCCATGCAGGACTCTGCTGGGAGTGACGTGGGTCTCTTTCCCTGAGAGAGCTGAAGATCTGCAAGGAGACCTTCTCCCTGCCTTTTGCTTCGCATTTTGAAGGGAGGGAGGAGACTAGCCAGAACCACTGACCAGGGGAAGCACTCTTATCCTCTTAGAAAGGACCTTAGGAATCATCTATCCCCTCCACCCCATCCCTGCCTTGCCACGAGGATTAATTGCTCTCTAAGTGCCTTGGCCAATGTTGACTTTCAGCCTAAGCTTGACCTCTCAAGCAAGTTGTTTCCTTCCTAACAATAGTATTTCAAGTGAATTCATTAAAACTTCTTAGTTGCAAGTAATAGAAACTAACTTAAATTAACTCAAGCAAAAAACAAACAAAACAAAACAAAAACAAAAAACAAACCAAGGAGTGGTCAGAAATCCACTCCTCGGGGGAATTTGATCTCTTGCTTTTCTTGGCAACTTGAGGACCCTTTTCCTAGGAAAGGGGGACTTTCCCTGTCCCCCTCTGACTTCCAGCACATAATCAGTGATTGTGACTCCAGTCCAGGTCCACTCAATACCCACTTATCATATGTGCTGCATTACAACCAACAGATGAAGAGGCACAGATGGATGCCTCTTTCATCTGGTGAACTGATAGAAGTGCTGTGATGAACCTCCACAGTAGAAGAAAAGAAAAGGATGAAAGACACATGTTGCTAATTGGCCTTAAACCTCCTCTGATGGGAACAGGAGGCAGAAGCTGGTCATGAGGGTAAGTTGATAAGAGAGGAGCCTAACCAGGGTACAGAGATGGAAAATTCCTTCATTTCTCTAAGGAAAACCAGACTCTGTCCATGAGAGGAGCAACAATGCAGAGCCGTGGCCAGTACAGCTGCACTGGGCAGGTGATGTATATTCCACAGACATTCACACAAACTTCAGAGACTGCCATGGTTCAAGTCCAAGGTAAGTCACCAGCTTGGGAGTTTGTGGGGCAGGGGTTGTTTGCTTCTCTTTTCTTCCTGCATAGGCAGCCAAAGGAGACTCTGGAGATGGTGTGGATCCGAGGAAGTGGTTGCGGTCCTTCAGGAGTCCATCAGCCTCCCCCTGGAAATACCACCAGATGAAGAGGTTGAGAACATCATCTGGTCCTCTCACAAAAGTCTTGCCACTGTGGTGCCAGGGAAAGAGGGACATCCAGCTACCATCATGGTGACCAATCCACACTACCAGGGCCAAGTGAGCTTCCTGGACCCCAGCTATTCCCTGCATATCAGCAATCTGAGCTGGGAGGATTCAGGGCTTTACCAAGCTCAAGTCAACCTGAGAACATCCCAGATCTCTACCATGCAGCAGTACAATATATGTGTCTACCGTGAGTTTAGGCTGGGAACCATAAAGCTGGTTTTAGAGGGTCTTTGTGTTTCCCCTTCATCCAGGATGGCTGTCAGAGCCCCAGATCACTGTGAACTTTGAGAGTTCTGGGGAAGGTGCCTGCAGTATGTCCCTGGTGTGCTCTGTGGAGAAGGCAGGCATGGATATGACCTACAGCTGGCTCTCCCGGGGGGATAGCACTTATACATTCCATGAAGGCCCTGTCCTCAGCACATCCTGGAGGCCGGGGGACAGTGCCCTCTCCTACACCTGCAGAGCCAACAACCCCATCAGCAACGTCAGTTCTTGCCCCATCCCTGATGGGCCCTTCTATGCAGGTACCAGAACCCCTGAGACACCCCCTGAGCTCGATGGGCCCTTTCCTCCTTTCTTCCACCCCAGATCCTAACTATGCTTCTGAGAAGCCTTCAACAGCCTTCTGCCTCCTGGCCAAGGGATTGCTCATCTTCTTGCTCTTGGTAATTCTGGCCATGGGACTCTGGGTCATCCGAGTCCAGAAAAGACACAAAATGCCAAGGATGAAGAAACTCATGAGAAACAGAATGAAATTGAGGAAGGAGGCAAAGCCTGGCTCCAGCCCTGCCTGACTGCTCCTTGGGAACCCCAGTCCTGAGCTTGGTTTCTTCCCAGCACCCAGAGAATCCTTCCTCAGCTCTCTTCTTTCCAGGGGAAGGAGGTGCTCAGGGGTGGGTATCCAGAGAGCCATACTTCTGAGGGAAGACTGGCTGGCAATAAAGTCAAATTAAGTGACCACAACTCTGCAGGAGCTGTGTTGGGTCCTTCCGTCC